AGCACCCCGGGGCCGGGGCTACAGGGCTGGCTCTGCCCCGGCGTCCCGCCCCCGCCCCGGGGAACGCTGCCTCTGCCGCAAAGATGCCCCCTTCCGCTGGAAAGCGGTAATGCCCACCGCCCACCGCGACCACCCCTTCCCCATTTTTCTCAGTTCTAACTGTACTCCTCTCTCGTTTCCTTTTTGCTTCTCTCTCTCTCTCCCCCCTCCCTCGTCCTCTCTTCCTCTCTCTTTCTCTCTGCGCTTGTTTTCTTACTTCCCCCTCCCTCCCCGCTTGCACCCCGGTACTTTTCCTTTTCTTTTCTGATCACTGGCGGGGGGAGGGTTTGTCGCCCGCCGGAAGGTAGTGTGGAGGGGATGGATGTGTTTCACGCTCAGGTTCTGGCTCTGGCTCCTCTCCATAGGTGCCTCCCTGGGTGCTCGCGAAAGCAGCCCTGAGAATGGCAGCTCTCAGAGGTTGAAGTCATTCTTTTCGGGGGACGGGGCACGGCGACTGTTTGATTGGGGGGTGAGTTATGCACTTGGGGCAGCGCTTCCCTGGAATGCAGAGCTGGGGATTTCCCTTGCTAGACGGATGCTTAAAGTTCAGTGGCTTTGTACTGAGCCCCTTTCTCCCCTCGAAAAGTCATGACAGTCAAAAGTATCTCTCTTTCTCTCTCCCCCGCCCCCCACTTCTCTCCAAAACCCTAAAGACAGCCTCCCCGGACAGTCTTCACCGTTTTTTTTCAGAAGCAGTTGCGCTGGGGGTGGGGAAAGGGAGGGAAGGGACATTGAAAGGCCGCAGTGGCTGGCAACTCCGCGCCCGTCCGATGTCCTCTCTAATCCCCCAGTGTTCTGGCGCGTACCCACAGTGCCCCCAGACCCTCCGCTCGCCCGTGCGCCGAGGTCGTTGGGTTTTAGACCCAGAGAGCACGTTCCGTAAGCTCCCGGCCCAAATCCCCTCGGAAAAATTAATCACAACCACCAGCGGATGCAAAATGTGTGCCTGTGTTGAGTCTGTCTTTTAATCCCGAACGTAATTCTAAAAAGCAGCATCAGACAAGAGCTTTATTAATCCCTTACACGAGCAAATGCGATCTCTGACCTACTAGACTTGTTTTCCTACAATTTCACAAAAAGCCTCGCTAGAGGAATGTGCAAGGACAGAAGGGAAACTGAGGAGACCCGCAACTCATTAGCGAAATAATAGGGTGCACTTCAATAAAAATGCGGTCCTGAAGTGGAGCAGACTCACCGGCAAGGAGCCCGGAAAATCGTCAGGGGCGGCGGCAAAGTGAGTGATGGGGATTGGAGGAAGGGGTAGGATTATGAATAATACCACGGTTACTATATTACAGATACTATCAAATCAGCCTGGGAAGCATCTTTTCGCTCAGCAAGTTCAAGAGAACAAATATGTTACAATCCTTGCCTATTCTTGCCTCCACTTCATAATGTAAGTCCAGAAGTGTTTATAGTAATAATGATCTTTCTTACCCTTTCTCCACCCTCTCACTTAGGTCATAAAAGCCACCTGGGGTGTCATTTATCAACCTCTCTCCAGCCCACTCTTCCAAAATAACACTACAGTTTCCTACATGTGTATTTTTGCCAGGACTCCAAAGAGCCTTGCTAAAGTGGAACAAGGTGAGCATACCCACTCTTCATTGTCATTCTTCATGGGAAAGTCCTTGCACTTGTTTCTCCTCAGCAAAATCCTCCCCTGGCCTCCTGGGACTGCAGTCACCAGGCTGTCAAAGCCTCAATACCCCACTGAGTTCCAGAGAAGGGTCTCAAAGCTGGGAGAGGATCAAACTAACATGGTAAGCTGCTCTTTGCCAACTCCCCAAATACATCTATACCACTCAAAGGCCTTTCTTCCTTTAGGAGTAGAGAATTGAACTGTGAAAAAGAAGCCCGAGATTCCCCAGCGACGTGGTGTTGCAGCCCCGTTGAAGGAGTCAACTTGCAGGCTGTTAAAGACCTCAAGTCATTAGCATCAGCTGCTGCACTAAAGGGGCAAGTCAGCGCCTCTAAGTGGCTTAGCGCACAAACGAGGCTCCCGAGACGGCCTCGGCAACTCCATCCCCTCCTCCACCACCCGCTGGATGTGAAAAGCTTTCCGGAGCCCATCTTGGTAATCATTTTTATTTTTAATCACCCTTGCCCTCACCAAAGCGCATCCTTTCTGAATTTTGCAGGGGGAAGCTTGGTAGTGTTGGCGCTCCTGAAGAGAGACGACGCCCGTTTATCACCCCCAGGCAACTAGCTGCGCAAATCAGCGGTGGCTCCAGGGCTAGAGAATCCCTGGAGCTAACCGCACCCCTCTCCCTTTCACGGAACGCGGACTCCGGGGAAATACGCACGGGGTCCGCACGCGCTGGGTGTCCAGCTCTCTGTCACAGCTTCTCCAAGTGCCTAGTGAAACGGGGAAAGGCCCTCTCCAATCATTTTGGTACCTTCCTTTCCAATCCTGAAACGATTTTCCCCATCTCTCCATCTCTCTCTTATCTCTTCAGGAAGAGCCTAAAAGGCGGCAACACCAACACCTCTTGACATGGAAATACACTGATACAATAGGCAAAAGGAAACACTCGATTGCATCTTCCCGGTTCCAGGTGGCCTTATTTGGGAGATTCTATACTGACCTTATTCCTGGTAAGTCTATTTGCATTGATGTGGGAGGGGGACTCACTTTCTTGTGCTGTGTGTCTATCTCCAGTGATGGAGGATACTGGCATCCAGCGAGGCATCTGGGATGGAGATGCCAAGGCTGTCCAACAATGTCTGACAGATATTTTTACCAGCGTTTACACCACCTGCGACATCCCTGAGAATGCTATATTTGGTCCCTGTGTCCTGAGCCATACTTCCCTATATGACAGCATAGCTTTCATAGCTCTCAAGTCTACTGACAAGAGAACAGTACCGTATATCTTTCGGGTAAGTCTCCACTGTAGCTGTGTAGGTGTATGTCTTGTCTTCTTTCATTTATTTCAAACCGCAGGTAGACACCTCAGCAGCAAATGGTTCCTCAGAAGGTCTCATGTGGCTGCGGTTGGTCCAATCGGCCAGAGATAAGGAAGAGCAGAACCTTGAAGCCTACATAAAAAACGGACAGCTGTTCTACCGCTCTCTCCGCAGGATTGCCAAAGACGAGGAGTTACTAGTTTGGTACGGGAAAGAACTGACTGAGTTACTCTTGCTCTGCCCCTCTAGATCCCACAACAAAATGAATGGTAGGTTGGCTCGCGACCGGCGTGTGGGCCCTGTGCGTGTGTGTGGTGTTTGCTCACTAAGCAGGGTCGTCCCCTTACACATGCCTGGAATGCAGCCAACGTTTCCAGTTTGAGTTCCCCTATGTGGCGCATCTGCGTTTCCGCTGCCCCAAGAGACTTCACAGCGCTGATATAAGTCCCCAAGACGAACAAGGCGGCGGCGTGGGCACCAAGGACCACGGGGGCGGCGGCGGCGGTGGCAAAGACCAGCAGCAGCAGCAGCAGGAGGCACCTTTAGGCCCGGGTCCCAAGTTTTGCAAAGCCGGCCCCCTCCACCACTACCCATCCCCCTCCCCGGAAAGCAGCAACCCATCCGCTGCCGCCGGCGGCAGCAGCGCGAAGCCATCCACAGACTTCCACAACCTGGCCAGGGAGCTGGAAAACTCCCGGGGAGGCAGCAGCTGCTCCCCAGCCCAGAGCCTCAGCAGCGGTAGCGGCAGCGGCGGCGGCGGCGGCCACCAGGAGGCGGAGCTGAGTCCCGACGGCATCGCCACGGGCGGCGGCAAAGGAAAGAGGAAATTCCCGGAGGAGGCGGCGGAGGGCGGCGGTGGCGCTGGTCTGGTAGGGGGCCGGGGCCGCTTCGTAGAGCGGCCCCTCCCGGCCTCCAAGGAGGATCTGGTGTGCACACCGCAGCAGTACCGAGCCTCGGGCAGCTACTTCGGCCTGGAAGAGAACGGCCGCCTCTTCGCGCCGCCAAGTCCCGAGACGGGCGAGGCGAAGCGCAGCGCCTTCGTGGAGGTGAAGAAGGCTGCCCGCGCGGCCAGCCTGCAGGAGGAGGGGACAGCCGACGGCGCGGGAGTCGCCTCCGAGGACCAGGACGCTGGCGGCGGCGGCGGCTCCTCCACGCCCGCGGCCGCGTCACCGGTGGGCGCCGAGAAGCTGCTGGCCCCGCGGCCTGGGGGCCCGCTGCCCAGCCGGCTCGAGGGCGGCAGTCCTGCGAGGGGCAGCGCCTTCACTTCGGTGCCGCAGCTGGGCAGCGCGGGCAGCACCAGCGGTGGGGGCGGAACGGGCGCCGGGGCCGCAGGCGGCGCGGGCGGGGGCCAGGGCGCCGCGTCGGACGAGCGCAAAAGCGCCTTCTCGCAGCCAGCACGCTCTTTCTCGCAGCTGTCCCCGCTGGTGCTGGGCCAGAAGCTGGGCGCGCTCGAGCCATGCCACCCCGCCGACGGCGTGGGCCCCACCAGACTCTATCCCGCCGCCGCGGACCCTCTAGCGGTGAAGCTCCAGGGGGCCGCGGACCTGAACGGAGGTTGCGGGTCCCTGCCGAGCGGCGGCGGCGGCCTGCCTAAGCAGAGCCCCTTCCTGTACGCCACCGCCTTCTGGCCCAAGAGCTCCGCTGCCGCTGCAGCCGCGGCTGCGGCGGCGGCCGCGGGGCCCTTGCAGCTGCAGCTGCCCTCGGCGCTCACGCTGCTGCCGCCCTCCTTCACCTCGCTGTGTCTGCCCGCGCAGAACTGGTGCGCCAAGTGCAATGCCTCCTTCCGCATGACCTCCGACCTGGTGTACCATATGAGGTCGCACCACAAAAAGGAGTATGCGATGGAGCCCTTGGTGAAGCGGCGGCGAGAGGAGAAACTCAAGTGCCCCATCTGCAATGAGTCCTTCAGGGAGCGCCACCACCTCTCCAGGCACATGACCTCGCATAATTGACTCGGAAAGGACCCCAGCTTTCCACGCGCGCGCAAGCACAGTTAAGCCACCTGCAGGAATAAACACGCGAGAACATCCACCGCTTCCTTGCACCCCGAAACCCTGCACAAAGACACATACATTCACCGCCCCCCCGCCCCCCCAACGCGCACACACACGTCCTCTCCTCCCAGGAACCTCATTCAAATATTTACCCGGGACACACACCCCCCCCCACACACACACACAGACACACTCACACACAAGAGCCAGGATGGTGGAGTTTTGATTGGGTGGGTTGTTTGAGGGGGTTTTCTTTTGAATGCACGCATTTTCACTTTCCCCAAAACAAAGGTACATTTTTTAAAATGTCATATATTGCAACATATTGATGCATTTGTCATACGTTTCTACTTAAATTATTAAGCACTTACGATTTAGATGTAATAATTATATGTAAGGGCAAAATTTATTTTAGATATAAAGTAAAGGAGGAGGGTGAGATGCTTTCTGCATTTCTTGATGACAGTTTGTGTTCCTACAAAAATAAACAAAATGAATAAAAAGGGATCACCATTCAATTTGAGTTTCCAGGGGGAAGTGCATGTATAATGAAATGATAATGGACTTCAATGAAGAATGTCATCAATTATGTACATATGTATTTTCTTTTAATACAAAGTGTAATTTTGTGCCAGTGAAATGGAGTCTGAATAGTTATGTGTTTCTTTTATCCCTGGAAATATTTATTAAACTTTATAGTTTATCCGAGTATGTTGGATGCTTTGACAATAAATGACTATTTTCTTCAAAGCAAATATTTGGAAAGTTTTTAAATTTTATCGTTGTA